TGGCAATGGAAGGTAGGACTCCCCAACCTCTCAGACTCAATCCCCCACCACTTCCGCGTTGGAATCCGCGACCCTCTTCCCAGAGTTTTCCTGTGGCTTGGGTAGGTCAGCCCTGGGGGCGAGCCAGAGCGGGCACCCGCGCGCCCAGGGGCTTGCCAGCGCAGACCCCACTCCGCCCGCGAGTAGCTTAGTTGGTGGGGAGACTTCAGCTGTCACTCTCGGCCCGCAAAGGCAGATCTGCCCCGATCCCTGCAGCCCTCCCCAGTCCCGGAGACAGGTGTGGGCCGCAGAGGGAAGGGGATCCGGACCAAATGCCCACCCGCAGGCGAGCGACCTGGCGAGGTCGGGCCCACCTTCCTTGGGTTGTAGCGGACGCCGGCAAGCAGGGGTCCAGCGAACGTGGGCATCTGCCCGGCGCCGGATTTTCAACCCACCGCCAGAGATAAGGCTCCCCGCCCACCAGCGAGCCACTTTCCCGCGCGGACACCTCTAACTCCGGCAGCTCAGGCTGGGAACTCGGAGATCCAGAGTGGCCTCCCCTCCCCCCCGCGCATACGTCAGCGCTAGCGTCGTGGAAGCGCCGTAATGTCCCGAAGAAGCGCGTCTCCAAACTTGCACCCCGCTGCCGCAGCTTCAACGGAGAAATCCCTTGCCCCAAGCACACGTCAGCCCTGCCCGCGGAGTCATGGCACAGCAAAAGAGAGGCTCTCCATGGAGATATGCTCCAGAAGGGTGGGTGGCTGTGCCTAAAGGTTTGTTAGAAAAGGACAGTCAGTGAGGCTTGCTGGCTGTGGCGCCTTACGACGCTCTCCCCGACCCCTCGTCATTCAGAAGGTTCCGCAGGTCTCGACAGCGGTGCGCTTGTCAGCCCCATCCGGCGGCCAGCCTCCCTTGCCGGATCGCCCACGTTGTCGGCCTGGTCCGAGTTCTTCATTTCAAAGCATCTGCACCTGCGAGCCCGCGGCCAGAGGCGCTGGGGGCGTTTGTGCGCGTGTATTCTGAGGCGCGTGGTAGTGATGGCGGCGCTCAGTGAGACTTTCCTGTCACTGGCTACTACTACTCCCAACCCTCCTCAAAGCCGCCGGAGCAACCCCCAGGTCTTTACTTTACAATCGGCAATTTGACTTGCTCTGCTGCATGTCTGGAGGGACCAAGGAAAGTGTGGAGACGCTCCAAGGATTAGGTGATCGGAGCTTGAAAAGAAAAAAAGCCAAACAAATAAACAAAACCCACCCACCCTAACAAATATGAGGCTGCTGGAGAGAATGAGGAAAGACTGGTTCATGGTCGGAATAGTGCTGGCGATCGCTGGAGCTAAACTGGAGCCGTCCATAGGGGTGAATGGGGGTAAGTGCTGCACCTCTGCCGGCTCCACCGCGTTTCTAGCAATAACTCTTTTTTCTCTTTTTAGGACCACTGAAGCCAGAAATAACTGTATCCTACATTGCTGTTGCAACAATATTCTTTAACAGTGGACTATCATTGAAAACAGAGGTACTGTCATCTATGGGACACATGAAAAGCAGCTTTGTTTATTTTGTTTCCTTAATTTTTCCAGGAGCTGACCAGTGCTTTGGTGCATCTAAAACTGCATCTTTTTATTCAGATCTTTACTCTTGCATTCTTCCCAGCAACAATATGGCTTTTTCTTCAGCTTTTATCAATCACACCCATCAACGAATGGCTTTTAAAAGGGTATGTTTAAATCTTTAAAAGTGGGTCCACTTTATTTATAGTTGGATTTTCTTTTATTTTTCAGTTTGCAGACAGTAGGTTGCATGCCTCCGCCTGTGTCTTCTGCAGTGATTTTAACCAAGGCAGTTGGTGGAAATGAGGTGAGTCATGGGGCTACCTTATTTAAACATAAGAGTTTTTTTCCCCTATTTATTTTCTTCATAGGCAGCTGCAATATTTAATTCAGCCTTTGGAAGTTTTTTGGTAAGTAAACATAGTTTAACTTGTCTATTACATATATTCTATCACGTAATTTTTTTTTGGCTAGATGGACAGAGTGAAGATAAAAGACAACTGTAGAGATAACAGCGTACTTCACAGCTGACTGAAGCAGGTGTTAGAAATGCAGATGAAGTGTATTGACTAAAGACTATACAAATTCGAAGTGAAAATGCCACTGGTCTGCATGCAGTGTTCTGCACATATGAAGTTTCAGGTAGTTAAATTATTCATTTTATTGTGTGAAATAGTTGAGGAGTTAGGGAAAAGGTGCCTTTTACATTTAAACTGTTATTTCCCTTCTTCCTTTCATCTGCACTTGACAAGCAAAACGAGCTTCATTATGTAAGTTTTATTCCAGCAAATGCATGACTTACATCTCTATATTTTAAAAAGTACACCAAGAAACAGATCACCTATAGGCTTCAGTGACAGTATAAAACAAGAGAAACTAAAAATTATTTTTCTTCTTCACTTTTAATATAATGAAAACACTAAAGACGAATGTGAAAGTAGCTATTTAATCATCATTGCTATCACCCTCACCATGAATTATTTTTCAAGTGCCTATATGTACATTACTCTCCTTCAAACATTAGTATTAATTGTATACATTAGTAACACTAATACTACATTAATACTAATTGTAAACATTAGTATTAATTAGCATACACCTCCTTCAAACATTAGTATTAATTGTATGGGTTAGAAGAGTTTAAAAAATAAGCCATTCCTTCTGTCTTATAATTCAAAAGTCCTGAGTATTTTATTTAAAGACAAAACAGATATTTAAAAATATTTAATATGGAATTTTAAAGCAGAGTCTTATTTTAAGGGAAATGTCACAATTCCTGGAATTATTTCTTGTCTTATTTGGCTCATTTTGTTTTTCCATCTCATAGTCTGGCTGACTTTGCTATAGGGCACCACGGTGGTCTGTAGAGGTTGACATGAGTATAAAAATACCTGCTTTTGGGAAACTCAGATGACTTCAAGACACTTAAGGAAGTTTGACACATATTTAAAAGGAAAACAGAAGCAATCCTCATTTTAAAGGTGAAGAAGGCCGGGCAAGGTGGCTTACACCTGTAATCCCAGTACTTTGGGAGTCCAGAGCAGGTGAATCATCTGAGTCAGGAGTTCGAAACCAGCCTGGCCAAAATGGTGAAACCCCATCTTTACTAAAAAAAACAGTACAAAAATTAGCCAGGCGTGGTGGCTCATGTAATTCCAATTACTCGGGAGGTTGAGGCAGGAGAATTGCTTGAACTGGAGAGGCGGAGGTTGCAGTGAGCCGAGATCATGCCATTGCACTCCAGCCTGGGTGACAGAGCAAGACTCTGTCTCAAAATAAATACATAAATAAAGGTGAAGAAACTATGAACAAGATATGCCTTAAAAGATCTTTTAAAACAATCTTCATTAAGATTCAAGGTTATGGAACTACTGAAATTTTGACTCAATGTACAAGTGTGTAGGTTTAAAATATTTTTCTTTTGGCTCTTAGGACAAAGGGCTTCAGAATCCAACAGGCTTGGATTGTAATCCATGCTTGGATGAATGCTAGTTTATCCATCCTTGATAAACTAGGTAACTTTGGACAACTTATTAGCCTTGATCCAAATTTCTCTAAATGTAAAATGAGGATAATAATAATACCTATTCTTAGGGATCTTTGTGATATTAAATTTAAAACAGTCGGCCTGGCTCATTGTAGGAAGTCTATGTGTGTCTACTTTCCTTTTTATTAGAGCAGTAGCTTTCCTTGCCTAAAATCCTGCCTGTGCTATATTCTCATTTTAATTTAATAGGACCATTTTAAAAGCTGTAGAGCTGCATTTGAGTGTTGATATAGACTTTTTGTCAGTTTTAGTTGGCTTTGTAGTTTGAGATTTGGGGAAGAGTTTTGAGATATATTGTCTTTAATTGGCAGACTGATATAGGGAGGAAATTATTAGATTTGGGATCAGAATATCTTAGTTTATTTCCTGACTATTAATACTAATGTTAGAACTGTAGACAAATCATCTAACTTATTAGGCCTCTATGTTCTCATCTATATAGTGGAGAAAAATAATACTACCTTACCTTTCTAACCTTGTTGGATTACTGTGAGAATCAGATGATATAATGTGTGAGAGATACTTTGTGATTATTAAATGTCCTTAAAAACTAAGTAAACTATTAACATCTGCAATTTATCATTATTGAATATATCATGTGTGTCTCCTTCCCATTGGAAGGTACAATTATGCTATGAAATGTTAAGATTAATTGCTTATTTCCACAGCAAAGGATATCACTTTTTGTGATCACTTACTAGTAAATTAAGCCAAATAATTTGCTAACTCAGTTATGAAATTGATCCCATTAAAAGTAAACACATAACTATCCAACACAGCATTAATTCTACCATATACATTTATAGCTTAAAAATTTATGTAATATATAGGACAACGGCTCTATTTCTCACGTTCTTGATTAGTTACCACAGCATGGCTTAACCCAGCATAAAATAACTCTTGGTTCTTATCAGTTCACAGATGTGCTATTCCCCGATTTTAAAATTAAGGTATAATTTACATAGAGTAAAATTCATCCTTTTTTAGTATACAGTTCTGTAAGTTTTGATAATTGTTTAATATATAATGACCACTATAATCAAGATGTAGAACATTCCATCACCCCCAAAGTTTCCCTGTGCCCTTTTGTAGGCAATGCCTCTATCCCCCTCCCTCCCAGCCCTTGGCAACCACTGATCTGTTTTTTTATCCCTTTAGTTTTGCCTTTTCCAGAACACCCTATACATTGAATCATACAATATGTACTTTTTTGAGTTTGACAGTGTGGCTTTTTTTTTTTTTGATGTGCCATATTCAATAGCATTTTTTTTCTATTTGGAAGCAAAAGTGTTATTGCACTTACTTTTTAGAAGAGATTTCCAAAGTTGCATTTTTTTTGGAGTGTGCTTTTTATTTACTGAGAAACACTGGTTGATGTTTTTGACTTCTATGTTTATAGATAGCTTGAGAGTACCTAAGTATTCCCAAGCCTTTGCCTATACATACCCATTAAAAAATTTCTCCTTCTATGTTTCCTATATATTGCAAACAAAGTTAAATTACCTTTCAGAATATCTGAAATATATTTGTTCCCCCATTTTCGGTTCAGAGTTTTTGTTTTTTAATAACTATAACCCTTGAATGTGTGAATTTACTATGCCTCTTGGAATTTCCACTTAGCTGCTGGATTAACAACCAGTACTGCCATAATATGTTGAAATTTCTAGGAGGCTGAAATTCTGAGCCATGAAGAATGCAATAGAAATGATTAACATTAAAGCTGATGTCACCCCACTAAGGCTTAAAGTGGTATAGATATTAATAGATAATAAAGCATTAGATAATCTGAGAACAAGAGGGTTGATATTCCTACAAAGCTGAGAATTAAAGGATGCTTCAGAGAAAAAAAATTGACTTAAAATATTCCCTCCATTAGTGTCCACCAGTCAACTTTATATTGTTGAACATCAGGCCCAAGATCAACAATTGTCTACTTCCCATTTTCGAAGTAGTCAGTTGTTGGCCTTGAGTCTGATGTTCAACAATATAAAGTCTCAAGCTCTTTCCATCTCTCTGCTCCATTATTCTTAGCTGTTGGTATTTTTTTTGTTTTGTTTTGTTTTGTTTTGTTTTTTGAGACACAGTCTTGCTCTGTCACTCCAGGGTTCAAGCAGTTCTTGTGTCTCACCCTCCCAAGTAGCCGGGACTATAGGTGTGCACCACCACGCCCAGCTAATTTTTTGTATTTTAGTAGAGACAGAGTTTCACCATGTTGCCCCCAGGGTGGTCTCAAACTCCTGAGCTCAGGCAATCTGCCTGCCTCATCCTCCCAAAATGCTAAGATCATAGCTGTGAGCCACCGTGCCTGGCTAGCTGTTGGTCTTTTATCCTCATGCTTTGTTACTTCATGGTAGTGAGATGGCTGTTGAGGTTTTAGGCATTGTATTTTTGTTCGAGGTAGGAAGAAAGGGAAAAGGCACCGCTGATATGCTATCCTGTTATTTCTGTCCTTTTATATGTTAGAACAAGCATTTCCAGGAGGCTCTCAGCTGACTTTCCCTAATGTTGCATTGGCCAGAACTGGATTACTGCTAGCTGTAAGGAGAGGAGAGAAATTGAGTATCTATCCAAGGGAACAGAATTTGGCTTAGAAACGTGCTTCCTGACTGACGTTTTTCCCTTTATGGCACGTGTAGGAAATGATAACATTTGTTGTACATCCTGAGGGTGAACAGAATGCTTCTGCTAATCTAGGCCCAGTCCTTCTGCCCTGAGAGTTAAGGGGAATCAATATCTCGGCTATCTGTCATGTATTTGAGGCACATATTACTTGGAAATGTGACTGGTTTAGACTAACTAGACTAACAGTGAGTCATATCCTAGATTGGGCATATTGTTGTCCCAAAGAAAACAGGGTTCTGTTAACATATAAGAGGGTGGGAATGGCTATAAAGTAGGCAGTTAATAGTCTGGCACAGTAGCTGTTTGTTTAAAGATTATCTTCAATTTTAGAATATGCTGTATCTGGATTTGAATAAATACGTATTTGTTACTCTCAGAAGTCACCTTTTCCCCCTTTAATAATGAAACTTCTGGAATGTGGGGGAAATGGTTGTTCAGTGTATATAAAGTTTTAATTATCTGCTAAAGTTCTAGAAATCTTTTGTACAACATAATGCCTATGCTTGATAATACAGTATTGTGTACTTCAGAATTTGTAAAGAGCGTAGATCTCATGTTACATGTTCTTATTACAAAGAGCAACAATGGGATACAAGGAAACACTGAGAAATATTGCATGTGTCCGTTAACTTGATTGTGGTGATGGTATCATGGGTGTTTTCAATGTTCAAACTCATAAAATTGTACACATTAAATATATGCAGTTATTTGTATATCAATTATACCTCAATAAAACTGCTTAAATATTGTGAAAGAGGATTAGAGTTGGAAAGTTGACTTTTCTCAGGT